TCAAGCACTTTGCCTACTTTTGTTCACTCCCCAGTGCACTGTGACTCAGGCCTTCCCATCAGGCCTATTTGTCTACCCAATAAAGCGTGTTTTTTCCAGAAACAAGAAGAGTTGGGAGAGGGAGCTTCAGTGCATGTGGCAGTGCGTGTGCTGGCGCGTATCATTGCACGTATGTTTTCCCTCTTACCGTAGGAAAAATGAAAAAAGAAATCCCTCCTCCATAATCGCAGCTACTCCAGGGGTCAGCGGCGGTGCCCACTCAGTCCCCATCCCTCTCTCTCCCCTCCCGCCAGCGCCCCCTCCCGCCCTCGCCGCAAGCTGGCCCCGGCCTTGCCGGCCCTTCTTAGGGGCTTTATCATGCCTCCTGCAAGAATAGAGATCACACACGGGACGGAAACGTTAGACTCTCATCCCTTGTGCCCATTCCTTGGTCACGGGCCAAGCTGCCGCATCCTTAGCGGTCCAGGCATCGCGGTGCCCCTCGGGCCCCTACCTGGACTAGGCCCACAGCCGGGCTCTAGGGGGCGCGCGATCCACCTCCAGAAGGCCGGCTGCGAAAATCTACCCAGCTACTGGCGACGTCACCGCACCGTAGGCTGAGGATTGGCTGACTCTGATTTAGCATCCTAAAACTTCCGGTTCCAGAGCTTGGCTCGCCAAAGACCCTCCCTCGAGGGAGAGAAACCACAGCCCCCAGAATTCAGCGGGCCTCTCCGAGAGCACGGCGCGTCTGAGGATGCGTAGTAAGGATAACGGGCCCGGAAGCCGGAAGTTCAAAGCCGGCCTCCAGCCAGAGTGACGGCCTGCGCGGACTCCCGCCTTAGTGGGCGGAGTTGTGCCGCGTCTGATGCGCAGTTCCCTTTATAGCGCGGCAAGCCGAATCCTAGAGGCTAACCCGGCAGGTGGGAGGGAGAAAGTTGCTTTCTGCACCAATAGCTGAGGCGTTCAGGGTTGTCCAGGGACGCTACCCTCACGTGTCTGGTTCCGAGTGCTGCGTTCGGCTGTGCTGGGAAGTTGCGTAGACAGTGGCCTCGAGACCCTGCCTGCCTGAGGAGGCCTCGGTTGGATGCGAAGGAGCTGCAGCATCCAGGTACGCTGCCGGCTAGGGCCGAGCAGGGGCTGCCAGTCCCACTGCCTGCGCGCCCACCTGGGCCAGTCTCCGCTTGCCGCGTCCTCCCATCCCCTAGTCTGCAGGCCTGGTGCCCTTGAATTCACCCGCTTCTGTTGCGTTGCGGACCGCGAGCTGCACTGCTTCCTGCCCAAGCCCAAGCTCCTCGCAGCAGTAGGTCAGTCTTGCTAGAGCTCAGCGCTAATCCTGTCCTCAGGTCTAAATTCAATCTGTCTTTGTAGGGGACAAGATGCCAACTGGCAAGCAGCTAGCTGACATTGGCTATAAGACCTTCTCTACCTCCATGATGCTTCTCACTGTGTATGGGGGGTACCTCTGCAGTGTCCGAGTCTACCACTATTTCCAGTGGCGCAGGGCCCAGCGCCAGGCCGCAGAAGAACAGAAGACCTCAGGAATCATGTAGAACTGGGGGGCTTTTTCTCCTGAGCAGAGAGGCCCAAGGCATGCTGTGGAGAGACTTCACCTGCCACCATTTCCAGGTCAACAGGACTAGAGCGTTGATGGTTTTCAAACCCTGTTGGAAGAAAGTGCCCATGGTTTCTCTGGTTCTGCCAGTTTGACAGTTTATGGAGGCTTTTGAATCGTAATAGCAATGTGAGGGTGAGGTACACCTACAGACATTAAATAATTTGCTGTGTCTGTGTCTTGGTGTTTTTTGTTTACCCAAATAG